ATCTCAGCTAACTGCAACCTCCACCTCCCGGGTTCAAGTGATTCTCCTGCCTCGCATCCCCAGTAGCTGGGATTATAGGCACCTGCCATCACCCCCGGCTAGCCTGGCTAATTTTTGTATTTTTAGTAGAGACGGGGTTTTGCCATGTTGGTCAGGCTTGTCTCAAACCCCTGACTTCAGGTGATCTGCCCGCCTCGGCCTCCTAAAGTGCTGGGATTACAGGCGTGAGCCACTGCGCACCCGGCCAAGGGAAAGAGAAGTTTCTAAGAAAGGGCTGGGAGTGGTGGCTCACATCCATAATGTCAGCATTTTGGGAGGCCAAGGTAGGAGGATCGCTTGAGCCCAAGAGTTTGAGATCAGATTGGGCAACATAGCAAGACCCCATCTCTACAAAAAATCTTAAGAAAATTAGCCAGGTGTGGTGGCACATGCCTGTAGTCCCAGCTACTCAGGAGGCCGAGGCAGGAGGTTTCCTTGAGCCCAGGAGTTCAAGGCTGCAGTGAGCTGTGATGGTGCCACTGCACTCCAGCCTGGGAGAGAGAGATGGCTCACGCCTGTAATCCCAGCACTTTGGGAGGCTGAGGCAGGCAGATCACAAGGTCAGGAGTCCAAGACCAGCCTGGCCAATATGGTGAAACCCCGTCTCTACTAAAAATACAAAAATTAGCCAGATGTGGTGGTGTGCGCCTGCAGTCCCAGCTACTTGTGAGGCTGAGGCAGAAGAATTGCTTGAACCCAGGAGGTGGAGGTTGCAGTGAGCCGAGATCGTGCCACTGCGCTCCAGCCTGGGTGACAGAGCAAGACTCCATCTCAAAAAATAATAATGATAATAATGATAAAAGAAGGACTCGGCCTATCATGTAACGGCCCCCAAAGCTGAGATCTGAATCTAAGCAGTCACTCAGTTGAGAGCTGCGGGGGTGTATGCGATGGTGGTGGGGGGAGTGATTATCCCTTTAAACAGCCACTGGGGGAGGGGGTTCTGGAACCCCTGGCCTCACAGAGACCCAGCCTCCCTCCCCCCGTCTCTCTGGGCTCTGTGTCTAAGGAGCCCTAGGGCACTGGGTGTGAGTCACTTAGGTGGGCCTGTGTGGAGGGGTGTCTGGGGAGGACATTGAACAGGCTGGGCTGAAAGGGCGTTCGGCTGTCGGGGGAGGTCTCTGGGAAGACAGGTTCCTCACAGCAAAGCCTGTGGTGAAGGTCTCAGAGGCCTCTCAGGGGAAGTCTCAAGGTCTCCAGTAAGGGGAACGAGGTCTGGAGGGAGGAGGTTGTGGATCCTCAGGCAGGGTTGTTGAGGGAGGGGGGTCTCCAGGTCCCCAGAAGCAGGGACCTCAGGCAGGAGTACCAGGGGAGGAGTGTGGAGGAAGCGGGCTCCTCAGCTGGGGGCCTCGGGGTAGGAAAGGCCTGGGCCCATCCTGCCCTTGTGGCCCCCGGCTGCAGCCTCAGTGGCATGGGGGTGAAGCGGAGCCTCCAGAGTGGGGGCATTCTGCTCAGCCTCGTGGCCAACGTCCTCATGGTGCTCTCCACGGCCACCAACTACTGGACCCGCCAACAAGAGGGCCACAGTGGCCTGTGGCAGGAATGCAACCACGGCATCTGCTCCAGCATCCCCTGCCAGAGTGAGGCTCCGCCCGCCCAGATGTCAGAGGGCCCCGCGGGGGCTGATGCGCCCGCTCTCCCCAGCCACGCTGGCGGTGACTGTGGCGTGCATGGTGCTGGCGGTGGGTGTCGGCGTGGTGGGCATGGTGATGGGACTGCGGATTCGGTGCGACGAGGGCGAGTCGCTGCGGGGCCAGACCACGAGCGCCTTCCTCTTCCTCGGCGGTGAGACTGCAGACCGCCCCAGGCGGGCAGGCGGCGGGTCTGAAGGGGCGTGGCCTGGGTGCAGCCCCCACCAGGCCCAGCTAGCTCATCTTGCGGCTGGGCGGGGCCCAGGACTGCTGCTGCTGACCGCCTTGATAGGCTACACCGTGAAGAATGCGTGGAAGAACAACGTCTTCTTCTCTTGGTCCTATTTTTCTGGGTGGCTGGCCTTACCCTTCTCAATTCTCGCGGGTAAACTGGACAGCGGGAAGAGGGTGGAGGAGACTGCCCAGAAGACCCTCACCCCAGAGGCTCCCCAGCTGCCCTCCCAGGAAACCCCGGGGACCTCTCGGGGACTCCCCAACACACTAACGACTCCCGCAGACCCGGCAGAGACCCCCTTGGAGCCCCAAACCCCAGTCCCCGGGGCCCTCCCGGCCATCCGCCCCAGGGCCCACCTTCCTCTCCCTGCTCCGCACCCCCGTCCCCCCAGGCTTCTGCTTTCTGCTGGCAGACATGATCATGCAGAGCACCGACGCCATCAGTGGATTCCCCGTGTGTCTGTGACTGCAGCCTGCCTGGGGCAGAATAAAGGAACGGCTTTTTTTAGCGCTGCGGCTCCGCGTGCTTTTCTGCGGGTCGT